TACCTGTTTTCTGCTTTCTTTCTCTCTTTATTGATTTATTTTTTGAAAACAAAGATGTAAAGTGTGAAATTGGATCAACAACTTCTATAAGGAAGCAGCAGAGTATAGGACATCTTCAAGGCCCAGCAATTCAGCAGAGAAAGCAAGAGGGCTGGGAGCGAATTAGAGCAAGCAAAGGATACTGAGTCATCTAATTTGGGTTGGCCAGAAAATTTTGGAACCTGGAGAGATGAGCTCATGTGCCCTGTTAGAGCTAGGAAGGCAGAAAGGCAAAGTCACAAGGAAAATCTGCCCCAGGGAGCAAAAAAATGAGGGACTTGGACCTTTAAGTATAGCTGTTCTCTGAAGCCAACATTCCCCAAGAGGCCCTGAATCTGAATTTTGGAGGGTTGTTTCTGTAGAAAAGGAAACATCAAACTTTCACAGCTTAGTTTTCCACCTTAAAACAGCTCTGTATTTCTCATCAGAAGGTCTAGAAAATGGGTCACAATTCAGAGTGCGGAAGATAAAAAAGCGATAGGTCCTACGGTGTTCTCGTTCTCACACCAGTGGTCATCTGTTTCACACTGAAATCTGTTTCACACTGAAACCTTCACAGGCCATCTGACCCATAATGAAGGAGCCATCAGACTGAAATGCAGCTTTATCCTCCTGAGTCACCAGAAAGAGTCAAGGGCCTGTAAGAATAGTAATCACCCAAGAGTAGTCATGATGTGTTAAGCAAATGAGACTGAAGCACATAGTATGTGCTTACAGGCAGATGTCACATGGCTGCTCTAGGAGGAAGCTATAGTAAGAGAGACACAGGAGGTGGTTCAGGAAGAGCTGAGCTAAGGAGTCCTAACACATTAGGGAAAGGAGACAGTGTTTCCATCTATGTGGATAAGTTAACCAGAACAACAAACTTGCCTAATTTGATAATTGCCTACATATCAGGACAAATAATAACAAGGAAAGAGTGTTGCATCTGATGACATCAGGCCTTAGCAGGGTATAAAAGAGGATCTGGGGCAAGGAAACTTCCAAACCTTCCAAACCCACCTTCCTGGAAATCCACCCAGAACCTCCACCCTCTGACACCATGGTCAACTCCTGTTGTGGCTCTGTGTGCTCTGACCAGGGCTGTGGCCTAGAGAACTGCTGCCGTCCCAGCTGCTGCCAGACCACCTGCTGCAGGACCACCTGCTGCCGCCCCAGCTGCTGTGTGTCCAGCTGCTGCAGACCGCAGTGCTGCCAGTCTGTGTGCTGCCAGCCCACCTGCTGCAGCCCCAGCTGCTGCCAGACCACTTGCTGCAGGACCACCTGCTGCCGTCCCAGCTGCTGTGTGTCCAGCTGCTTCAGACCCCAGTGCTGCCAGTCTGTGTACTGCCAGCCCACCTGCTGCCGCCCCAGCTGTGGCCAGACCACCTGCTGCAGGACCACCTGCTACCGCCCCAGCTGCTGTGTGTCCACCTGCTGCCGCCCAACCTGCTCTAGTGGCTCTTGCTGCTGATGCCCTCACCTATACTCACCTGCCTTTATTAACCAGCATTCTTGATATGATCCACCTGTGAACTGAATCATGCAAGGCCAATTGGACAACCTCAGTTCCAACCAATTCTTGGATTGAGTTTGGCCTCCAAATATGCTCACCAAACACTATGTTGCTACCCTCTACCAAATGAATACAAGTTTGAATTTTCTCTGAAATATGTCAACCCCATGTTCCCTGAATTGAAATATTTGCTCTCTACCATAATTTATCACATGGAGCTATTCCTCTATCTTAAATAAATTTTAATTTTTGAGGCATACAAATAATATACGGGCATTGTGTCTCATTTTTCCTTCTT